GCACACCCGCCGTCCCACGCGAAGACGTCCGACCTCCAGCCAGATGAGTTAATGCACGCAGCCTGACGGGATCAAGGAAGGCGGCCACCACGGAGTCAACATTTTAAATAGGGTCATTTCCGTTACCGTGTTTTGACATTTCTTCCCGTTTTAAGTTTATGCAAACAAAAACGCGCAGGGCCGGGCGCGGTGGCTCATGCCTGTAATCCCGGCACTTTGGGAGGCGGAGGCGGGTGGATCACCTGAGGTCAGGAGTTCGAGACCAGCCTAGCCAACATGGAGAAACCCCATCTCTACCAAAAGTACAAAAATTAGCCGGGTGTTGTGGCAGGCGCTTGTAGTCCCAGCTACTCGAGAGGCTGAGGCAAGAGAATCGCTTGAACCCGGGAGGCAGAGGTTGCAGTGAGCTGAGATCCCGCCATTGCACTCCAGCCTGGGCGACAGAGCGAGACTCCGTCTCAAAAAAAAACCAAAACCAAAACCAAAACCAAAACAAAACAAAAAACTGGCGCAGGCCCCGAGTCTCTTCTTCTGAGGGGCCTGGCCTGGGCCCTCCTCCTGTGCCTGTCCCCGCGCACCCCCCGCCCGTCCCCCCTTCCCCACCCGGCCCCACCGCGTGCTGGGCCCGCCGCCTGGTTTCTAACCTCGCGCCTCCTCGCGACTCCACCCCTGCCGCCGCTAAGCACCTCCTTTCTTTCTCTGCTCTTCTTCACCAAGGCCCGGCCCCTCCCTCACCCTCACCCACACCTGAACCCCAGGGAGGCCCTAAGAGCAGGGCGCCCGCACAAGGCCGCTCCTCCACCCGATGCCCCTTCTCAGCCACACTCACCAGAAACTGCCTCTGGCCCTGGGCTCCATGGCAACCAGCATCTAACCAGGCCTAATGCCTTCCCAGAAGTTCCTGAGGGCAAAGGGCAGGAGCAGAGAGCAGGACCCCAGCAAGGGGAGGACCAATGGGGGCAGGGGGCAGGGGGCAGAGGGCAGCGCCTGGACTCCACGTGCCGGCCACAGAACCAGGCAGCCTGTTGCTAGGTAACCACATCTCCCATAACTGCCCCAGCACATCGTCCTGAGCCGCCCAACCTGTCTCCAGCCACCTTCTGTGGAGTCTCAAACTCCATCATCTGTGGGACCCTGTAGGCCGAAGGGAGAAACAAGAGTGCAGCCACCACCCCTGAGCCACCTGTGGCTCTGCTACCCACAATTTCACTGTGAAGAGTCAGCTGCCTGGGCCGTGAGGTCACTGCCACCATGAGTCTGGGCATCATGGAAGAGGAAGACCTGGCCGAGTACTTCCGGCTGCAGTATGGGGAGCGGCTGCTGCAGATGCTCCAGTGAGTGTCTGAGGCCTGGCTTGCCCACCCCTACACAGCCCTCTCGCGTTCACATCTTGGACAGGAAACTCCCCAATGTTGAGGGGGCGTCGGAGTCCCCATCCATCTGGCTACTGGAGAAGAAAAAGGAGACAGAAATCATGCATCAAACTATGGTGCAGAAGAAGAAGGTGGGGACTCAGGGATGGAGTGCAGAGGGGCAGACCTCTCTGCTCTCCCACCCCCACCCCAAAGATGTTTCAGCGCAGAATGGAAACCCTGAACCTGCGCTGGGAGGAACTGGGCGTTAAGGAAGCCCAACTGAAGGCTCACATCCAGAAGTCTGAGCAGTTCATCCAGGTTTGAAGGGGTGTGGGCGGCCGCAGTGGCCATTCCTGACCAGCGCCACCTCCCCGGGCCCCAGGAGAACGACCAGAAACGGATCCGCGCCATGAAGAAAGCCAACAAGGAGCGAGAACTCAAGTGCCAGCACATGCAGGAGCTGACCAAGCGCAAGCAGGAGATGGTGGCGCTGCGGCTGGAGCACCAGCGGCTGAGCGCCAAGCTGAAGGACTACTACATCTTCAACAAGTACCTAGAGAAGGTGGTGGAGAACTCCGAGGTGAGTCCAAGGAGCAGGGGGGCCGGCCCTGGGGCTGTGCATTGACCTGAGCCCCTGACCACAGTTCGAGGAGATCCATGAGGTGATTGCACGCTACAAGACGCTGGTGAGCATGCGCCACGACCTCATGCAGTCTGCGCAGGAAGGCCAGGAGAAGATTGAGCGCGCCAAGGCCCGGCTGGCGCGCTACATGGAGGAAAAGGATGATGAGATCCTGCAGCAAAACAATGAGCTGGCAAGGCTGCAGATGCGCTTTGACCGTGCCCGCAGCAATGTCATCTTCTGGGTGAGGGGCCCGGGGCGGGCCGGGGGCTCCCAGTGCTCATGCCCCGTCCTTATCCACTCTCCAGGAATCTCGCTGGGCGCACATCCAGAACACCGCAGCCAAGAAGACCCTCCTGCTTGGCACCATTAAGATGGCCACGCTGAACCTCTTCCAGATCGTGAGCAAGCACCTGAAGGAGGTGACTGAGGTGGCACTGGAGGACACCCACAAGCAGCTGGACATGGTAGGAGGAGGGGACAGGCACTGGGCCCGTGGCGGAGTTAACGCTGGGCTCCTTGCCTTTCTAGATCCAGCAATTTATCCAAGACCGGTCGGACATCTGGGCAGAGGTGAAAAAGAAGGAACAACAGCGAGTCCGGATTTAAGGAGGCAGCCTTGTTCCAGAATGTCCTGAGACAGAGATCGTGAAAGAAGAAGTCGTGAGCCTGCGGTCCAGTCAGTCCAGCTCGGGACCGATGCCTGCTGTGCCTTCCTGCTGAGGGACACCTGCTTATTTTCCCCCGTGGGCCTCACTCTATCCCTGAAAACAGTGAATGTTATATGAAGTTTGTTCTCAAGTTCTCTCTAGCCCTTTGGTAGTTTATTCATGGGG